TAAATGCCCCCTGTGGTATTTTCCTGGTACAAGGTCTTACTAGTTTTTTTAAGTACAAGATTCTACAAAGTCATTAAATATCGAATGCTCAAAAACGGAATTCAACAAAAATTTGCCCCCATGCTTTAACGGTATACCTGTAGTTAATTTTTTTTAAAAGTAGGGATTATCAAAATAAAGCTAGCTCAATAATCACTTTTTCGAAGTGTTTAGAAGACACTCCTACTTGGGTGTCGATGCCTCCGTGGGGATTCTGCAATTCTTAGAGGCCACGTGGGCAGAGAGCGGCGCTTTACCCGGAGCTAACGCTGTGACCACCAGCGCCTCTCACCCGGCAGCGCCTAACCTGCAGAAAACCGGCGCGAGTAATGGGTACCTCACATACGAAGGTTAAATCATTTAAATCACGTAATAAGGTTAAACTTGTCCGCAACACGATTTAACACCTCCATCTCAAGATATAATGAAGCCCGTCCACACTACAACCACGTTTGTGTGGGACTCATACCAGCCGCGTGGCGCGGAGTGGCCTGCGGCCGTGATCCCTTCACCCTCTCGGACCGACTTCGGAGTCTCGATCCTCCGGACCAACGAAGGGGCCCCGGGAAACCCCAGATATGCAACGCCTCCCCCGCCCGCCAGGCCCGGACGGCCTCGCCCTCTTAGCAACCTACCTAAAACGGCCTCGCAGTGGCCCCAACCGCGCACTTGCTGCTTGTAACCCAGGCCTCGGCCCAAAACCCGCGACTGGCCTGGTGTCCTAGAGCTCTGTACACACCACCCTCCCGACCTCAGCCCTCCAACTCCCGATAACCAGCCGACCTCCTCCAACCGTGCGGAAGAAAAGGGTTGGCTATTTCCGTGGCCCAAGTAATAGTCAGGCCGAAATCTCGCGATACAACTTAGCTTCCGGGAAGAAGGCGAGCGGTGGGAGGAGACGCGACGTGGGGGCGCCATTTTTCTCGCCGCGCAGGGAGGACTGACTAACGTGGGCGGAGCTCTAGCTCGCGTATTCTGAGGAGGCGGGGTTGGCCTAGGCGAAGATCCGGACTCTGGGTGTTTTGCTACCGTGACCGTTTAGGTGAGTGGAATAGCCAAGAACATTTCGGCAAATTGTATTTTTTCTTTTTTCTTTTTTTTTTTAGAAACAGAGTCTCGCTCTGTCGCCCAGGCTGGAGTGCAGTGTGGCCCGATCTCAGCTCACTGCAACCCCCACCTCCCGGGCTCAAGAGATCCACCCACCTCAGCTTCCCAAGTAGCTGGGACTACACGCGCCCGCCACCACAACCGGCTAATTTTTGTACTTTTAGTAGAGACCAGGTTTCACCATGTTGGCCAGGCAGGTCTCGAACTCTTGACCTCAAGTGATCCGTCTGCCTCGGCCTCCCAAAGTGCTGGGAGTACAGGCGTGAATCACCGCGCCCGGCCACATTTGGTATTTCTCTGTTTGTGTTATAGAGACAGGGTCTTGCTCTGCCACCCAGGCTGGAGTGCAGTTGAAGCAGGATATTCCTCTGACCCCTTCGTGGGTCTTGCGGCTGCGGTGCCTCACTTACTTAGCCCACGGCTCTCAACTCCTCGCGGGAGGGGGGGCGCGAGTGAATGAGGCGGGAACTGGAGTGCTGGAAGCCACGAACTCCAGTCACCCAGGCCTGCTGCGCTCCACCCTTTATGGGAGGGTGCGTGGGGGTGAGCAGATGCTGGAGCCGGAGCGAGCGCTTTTGGTCGCCGGTAGGAGCGAACTCCATGCAGGCCCTGCGGCTGTGTCTAGGGGATGCCCGCGACCCCTGAAGACCCACAGCCTGTCTTACAACCTGTCATGGTTGTGAAAAGTTTTGAGAGAACGTCTGCACAGTGTCTAACGGTGTCTGGTATATAGTGTGCACTCAAATGGTAACCAGTTTAGTTGCGATAGTTGGTCTACCCCTCCAGGTGTTAACCTCTGCAGCTCCGTTTCCCTTCTAGACCCTATTTCTGGGCCATCGACTCCCACCAATTAGGCAGGAAAATACTGTTTGCCTCCATCTGGCCCAAGGCTGTATTCCTGGAGTTTATGTGAGAACCTAACTCCTTTCTCAGCTCCAACTGTAACCCTCTCCCCACCTCCAACACACACATAAACACTCACATACACATGCTACCACACTGCCTGCTGTGCCATCAGCCTGCCTGAAGTTCACATCATTTTAGAATTGGACGGGCCTTCATAATTTAAATTTTATTATGAAAAAGTGATAGTCTAAGGAACTCATTTGATTTTTTTGTCTAAATGTCAAATATAGAGTAGAACGCACAAGTGTCTGTTATAGAAATACTTGAGAGTCCTATATGCACTGTTATCCACAACCATTTAAGCACTTATCCACTAATCCCTAATAAGTACCCCTAATAAGTACATTTCTAAACCAGTTATTCAAGCTACATCCTCCCAAGATTGGACTTTGTTTCTACTTTGGTAGGGACATAAATAAACGGAAACAACTGACCTAACTTTTTACTAAAGAGATAATAAAGGGAATAAAATTAAGATTACATTTGGATTTTAACTTGTGTTCTTATTCCTACTGCCAGCAAAAATATGTAAAGTGTTTTTATCATTATAAATGAATATACTATTCATTGTGCAGATTTTGACATGTTCATAAATAAGTTAGTACCCAATGTTTGCTTGATAAAGAATGTGATAAAATGTTAACATTTGGGAAATCTGGGTGAAGAATGTATAGGAATTATTTGTATGTAATATTTGTCAATCTGAAATTATTTAAAAGAAAAAGTTAAACTGTCTCATTCCTGAACAATTATAAATTATTCAACCCAAAACTGAAGGGGGCCTGCCCCTCCACACCTGTGGGTATTTCTCGTCAAGTGGGAAGAGAGACTGAGAAAATAAATAAGACACAAAGTATAGAGAAAGAACAGTGGGCCCAGAGGACGGGCACACTCAGTATGCGAGGACCTGCACCGGCACTGGTATCTGAGTTCCCTCAGTATTTATTGATTACTTTTCACTATCTCGGCAAGGGAACTGCGGTGGGAGAACAGGGTGATGGTGGGGAGAAGGTCAGCAGGAAAACATGTGAGTAAAGAAATCTGCGTCATAAATAAGTTCAAGGGAAGGTACTGTGCCCAGATGTGTAAGTAGGCTAGATTCATGTTTCTCTTTACCCAAACATCTCAGTGTAGCAAAGAGTAACAGAGCAGTATTGCTGCCAGCATATCTCCCCTCCAGCCACAGGGTGGTTTTCTCCTATCTCAGAATAGAACGAATAGTCGGCTTTACACGGAGACATTCTGTTCCCAGGGATATGCGGGAAACAGAGGCCTTCCTCTTTTACTAATCCTTCTCAGCACAGACCCTTTATGGGTGTCAGGCTGGGGGACGGTTAGGTCTTTCCCTTCCCACGAGGCCATATCTCAGGCTGTCTCAGTGGGGGGAATTCTTGGACAATACCCACGCTTTCTTGGGCAGAGGTCCCTGCAGCTTTCTGCAGTGCATCATGTCCCTGGTTAATAGAGAATGGAGAATGGCGATGACTTTTACCAAGCATACAGTCTGCAAACATATTGTTAACAAGGCACATCCTGCACAGCCCTAAATCCCTTAAACCTTGATTCAATACAGCACATGTTTCTGTAAGCACAGGGTTGGGGCTAAAGTTACAGATTAACAGCATCTCAAAGCAAAACAATTTTTCTTTGTGCAGATCAAAACGGAGTTTCTTTTGTCTTCCTTTTCCACATAGACACAGTAACAGTCTGAGCTCTCTTTTCCCCACACAAAACTATGTTTAAAATAATTTAAGTATGATTATATAAGATTTGGGGGCCGGGTGCAGTGGCTCACGCCTGTAATCCTAGCACTTTGGGAGGCCGAGGCAAGTGGATTGCTTGAGCTCAGGAGTTTGAGACCAACCTGGGCAACATGGTGAAACCCCGTCTCTACTAAAATACAAAAAATTAGCCGGGCATGATGGCACATGCCTGTAATCCCAGCTACTGGGGAGGATGAGACAGGAGAATTTCTTGAACCTGGGAGGCGGAGGTTGCAGTGAGCCGAGATCATGCCATTGCACTCCAGCCTGGGTGACACAGCGAGACTCCGTCTCAAAAATTTGGGACCGTTAATAAACAGTTATATATATTTGGGAGATTAGATTACATGTATTAAATCAAGAACAATAAAAGCTGGTATTTGATAAAGTACTAAAGTAAATATAACATCCTAAATGTTTGCAATAGAATGATTATAGAGGATATGTTGTTGGAAAGTACCAGAACTAGAAACCCAGTTTCTAAGCAACCTGTGAATCTTTGGAAAATTAGAAAAAAAAATTTGGAAGAATATTTCAAATGGCTGAAGATCACCGTTCCACTTGCTAAATAGGCATGTTAAGGGCAGAGGCCACTCAGATTAATGAAGTGTTCTATTAACAGTTTTAACGAGAACTCCTGCAGTACTCTTAGAAACACCCTTAAGAGTCTTGTCTGTGTTCCCTGTTGTGATTGGCTTGGAGTAGGATACCTGTCTACCTCATATTACTTATATTTTTCCCTGTCTTCATTTTATCTCCCTCTGGTTGCATACTTCATCACTGAACACTTAAGGTAAGATACTAATCTCTGTGTATGTGCACTTATATATGTTTGAATGCTCAATGTTCATTTCCAGAACAGAAACTGTTCATACTTGGTGCGCTGTGGACTCTTGTGATAATTAACCAAGAGTAGCTCTATTTGTCCAACCTCACACCTAAAGAAGAAAGAAAATGGCTTGTGCTGAGTTTTCTTTTCATGTACCAAGTCTTGAAGAGCTTGCTGGAGGTAAAAACAATATTAACTTTGGATTTTTAAAATGTTAAATAATCTTATTCCTTGTCTTTATTAGTTATGCAGAAGGGGTTAAAAGATAACTTTGCTGATGTCCAGGTCTCTGTAGTTGATTGCCCTGATTTGACTAAGGAACCCTTTACCTTTCCTGTAAAAGGTAAGCAATTTTTGCAATTAGCTTTTGTTTTTGCTTGTGTTTTTGTTTTTTGGTTTTTTCTTAGGCATCTGTGGGAAAACTAGAATTGCAGAAGTTGGAGGTGTGCCTTACTTATTGCCTCTTGTAAACCAAAAAAAAGTAAGTACTTTTACTCTGCATATTCACATGAATGACTTAAATAATATTTTTTCCTCTTCTATAGGTTTATGATCTGAATAAAATTGCAAAAGAAATCAAGCTGCCTGGAGCCTTTATTCTTGGAGCAGGAGCAGGTCCATTTCAGACTCTCGGGTTCAATTCTGAGGTCAGCATATATAAGAAAATTATTTTACTTTAAAGATTGACTAATTGCCTCACTTTCTTTTCAGTTTATGCCAGTTATTCAGACAGAAAGTGAACACAAGCCTCCTGTAAATGGAAGTTACTTTGCCCATGTGAACCCTGCAGATGGAGGGTGCCTACTGGAGAAATACAGTGAGAAATGTCATGATTTTCAGTGTGCATTACTGGCTAATCTTTTTGCCAGTGAAGGCCAACCTGGCAAGGTGATTGTGTCCATAAAAATACAATATTCCCTGTCAATGGTATGCATCTTTATGTCCTCTATAGGTAATTGAGGTGAAAGCCAAAAGAAGAACTGGACCACTTAACTTTGTGACTTGTATGAGAGAGACCCTGGAAAAACATTATGGAAATAAGCCTATAGGAATGGGAGGTACTTTCATAATTCAGAAGGGAAAAGTGAAGTCTCACATTATGGTAAGAGCCCATGTGTGCATACATGCATGAAGATGTTTACCTATGTAATTATCTTTTGTTGTAGCCTGCAGAATTTTCTTCCTGCCCCTTGAACTCTGATGAAGAAGTGAATAAATGGTTGCATTTTTATGAAATGAAAGCTCCTTTGGTTTGTCTACCAGTTTTTGTCTCCAGAGACCCAGTAAGTCTGTGTCTGTTTTTTATATTATACTAAGTACTAACATATTGTTTGTCTGTTATCTTAGGGGTTTGATTTGCGACTGGAGCACACTCATTTTTTTAGTCGTCATGGAGAAGGTGGACACTACCATTATGACACTACTCCAGATATAGTGGAATATCTTGGATACTTCTTACCTGCAGAGTTTCTCTATCGCATTGATCAACCAAAAGAGACGCATTCAATTGGGCGAGATTAAATCAGCTGATACTTATTTAGAAAAAGAAATAATTAAGGTTAATTAATTGATTGACTTATTAATTAATACTGATATAAAACCAATAGAAATGATCCCACAGGCCAGGCACAATGGCTCATGCCTATAATCCCAGCACTTTGGGAGGCTGAGGCAGGAAGCACACTGGAGCCCAGGAGTTTGAGACCAGCTTGGGCAACATAGCAAGACCCTGTCTATTTTTTTAAAAAAGTAAAAAATAGAAATTATCTCACTACTTAAATCCCATTTTTTTCACTTCATATGAAAGAACATATTGATAGTATATTCTATATTATTTCATAGATCTGTCTGAAAGAGATTGGGAACAAAAATATCTAATTGAGATATTCTTTAATTTTTTACATAGCAGCTTTATTTTTTTTATTCTGTAGTATCAGCGAAATCAGTCATGTTTATACCTTGAATATAAATATCAGGAATCATGCAATTATTTCTACTATGTATTTAGTAGTATCTTATATTTGTATAACATTATTACATTTTGCAAATTAGTATCACAACTGCTAAGTAGATGTTTCTGAGTATTAGAAAAATCAGTGTTATTACCTGCAGGATATTAAAAAACATTTGAAAAAGAGAAAAAGAAAAATCAGTGTTTAGAAATGTTGATAGTTATTGAATCTTTGAATTGAATTTTAAAAATCCATTCTAGTAATCAGAGTATACTTTTTTTATAGAACAAGGTGGCAGGTGGGGAGCCCTTTACCCTTCTGGTGAAGTTAAACCATAGAAGTTTACAATTTGCCTTTCACAAACATTAGCAGTCCGGGCATGGTGGCTGAAGCCTGTGATCCCAGCATGTTGGGAGGCCGAGTGGGAGGATTGCCTGAGCCTAGGAGTTTAAACCAGCCTGGGCACCATGGTGAGACCCCATCTCTATTATTTAAAATGTTTCTTAAATAAAAAAAACACAAACATTAGCAACTAGTTGGCTAGCCATAATTCCTCCCTTGTTTCGATTGCCAGTTAGAAGCAATTTTTATTTCACTGGTTATTTGCAAGAGAAGGGGTAAAAAAACAGCATCAGAGTGCAACACTGAAGTGAGCTTACTTTAATTTGTAAGTGAAGCTGTTGCTGAACATGACCACTATCGTTGCTGAAATATAAAATTATACTCACTGATTGTAATGGTTGAAATTTTCCTGAATAATCATTAGCCAAAGATCAACTCTCTAATGGTGCTAATGGCAATCTAGCTAATGTGCAAATTTAGGAAGTCTTCAGTACTAAGTACATAATTTTCAAATAATATTTTTTAATTGTCTACTTTGGATGTTAGCTATGTCTTGTGAGTATAAATTCCAATTTTAAGCACTATTTTGATGCAAAAAAATGAATAAAAAATTTAATTTATGATATGTTTGTAATATCTTACCTCCAGACAAAATAATATTAATAGTCTATCATTTAACAAATATGTATTGAACACCTACCCTTCTCTCTGGAGTGTACACTTCATGTGGGCAAGGGCCTTGTTCACGACTGTAGCACTAGTGCCTTTAACTGCTAGCAAAGTAGCCACTCGGATGATTATACCAAACACTTTACTAAAGCTGGGGATCTGTCTAGTGGGGAAGACAAACAATAAATATATAATATGTCAGGTGGTATTAAATGCTATGAAAAGAAAGGAGTAGATGGACTGTAAAGGAGGATGCTATTTTTTTGTGGCCATCCCGCACTGAGACAGGATGCATTCCACACTCAAAATTTGGTTCACATGTCCAGACTGATAGCCAAGTTCAGTGGCTCACGCCTGTAATCCTAGTACTTAGGGAGACCAAGGCAGGAGGATCACTTGAGGCCAGGAGTTCAAGGCCAGCCTGGGCAACAGAGAGAGACCCCCATCTCTGCAAAAAAAGAAAAAAAATTTTTTAATTATCTGGGCATGGTTGTGCACACCTGTTGTCCCAGCTGCTCAGGAGGCTGAGGCACGAGAATCACTTGAGCCCAGAAGTTGGAGGCTACAGTGAGCTATGATTGTTTCATTGCACTGTAGCCTGGGCAACACAGTGAGACCCTGTCTCAAAAAGAAAAAAAAAATGACTGATGAAGCCACACACACACCAACAGAGTATGAAAGGGTTGTTACTCACATAATGAAGCTTTCTGGGGAAAGCAGGGCAGCTCCTAAGCAGGATTTGACAACAGGGAAGGAGACTGACTTGGAGTTTTTTGGTGGTTAGGGAGTAGGGCCAGAGTGATGTTTCTTGCATGTGGTTTGAATTTCCCACTGGTATCAAAGAAGGAAACACCCAGGCTTGCTTGCTTTATTTTTTTAAAGAGATGGTGTCTCACTATGTTGCCCAGGCTGGGCTCAAGTCATCTTCCTGCCTCGGCCTCCCAAAGTGCTGGGATTACAGGCATGGGCCACCATGTCTGGCGAGCACCCAGGCTTTCTTAGCTTGCCAGAGGTGTAGGGCATAAGGGGACGAGGGGTGGGATAAGGCTTAAAAGCCACCAGCAGTCAAACATAAATTAAGTCAGATTCTTAATTACAGATTTCAGATCTGATTTCAGATCAGAGCTTATTTCAGGTCAGATTCCAGGTGTAGAGATCATCTGAAGCAGTCCTGGGCCTCTTCACACTACAGATACCAACACTGCCTTTACTCTTCCATTAGTGTCCTCCAAAATGGGGTGCATGGACAGCAGGTACACATGACCTTCCAAGGGGTGTGGGAATATTAGAACATCTATTTATATATTTTATTTCGTCCTTTTAAGTTTCTGTGGTTTTGTGTACATTTCTTACGTTAGGGATTTCAGTTCAAAATTGTATTGCTGATAGACACAATTCAAAAAGCTTGGAGACCAGGTACATTCACACCATCTAATAGAGATGGGGGAAAAGATCAAAATGCTTTTCTTTTTAAATTTTTTCTTAGTTTTCTTTCTTTATAGAGACAGAGTTTCGCCGTGTTGGCCAGGCTGTTCTCGAACTCCTGGCCTCAAGTGATCTGCCCGTCTCAGCCTCTCAAATTGCTGGGATTACAGGCATGAGGCACTGCACCTCACCCAAAGTGCTCTTCTTACTCTTACATTCACTCAGT